CTGCAAAGTGTGATGTAGCATGTCTGGAGTGGGGCTCAAGATTCTGTTTTTGTTTGTTTGTTTTTGTTTTTCAACTTTTATTTTAGATTTAGAGGCCACATATGCAAGTTTGCTACCTGGGTATGCTGTGTGATGCTGACATTTGTGGTATGAATGATTTTATCACCCAGGTACTGACAATAGTACCCAACAGTTTTTCAACCTTTGCTCCCTCGGTCCCCTCTCTAGTAGTCCACAGTGTCTATTTGTTGCCATCTTTATATCCCTGAGTGATATGGTTTGGCTGTGTCCCCACCCAAATCTCATCTTGGCCAAGAAGCCAAGTTTTAATGGGTACACAAGTGCATAGGAATTGGAGAGTGGGGAGCGTGAGTTGACTATTGGTCAGGGACTGTCAACGGAAGGGAAGGAACCAATGATGGGAGTGAGAGCCCAGAACTCGGTGTTCGAAGTGGGTAATTTATGGGAGGGGCATACCTACGAGCAGACAATGCACTCAGACAAGGAAGATTTGCACATTGGACAGAAGAGACACCTTTTTCCTCTGCAATAAGAACCAAGGAGGTAAGTAGGGGGTCTGATATGAGTTTGTGCATGTGTGCAGGGTGAGTGAGACAATCCATATATTTGAGAAAAGACAGTGAAATCTTTAAAGGTAAAAATAATAAAACCAGCTGTGGCACCTATTGGATAAGGAATTACTAACTGATGATTTAGAAATTCCTTTATGTGCGTTAGGAGCTCATTTGTTATCCCCATTTTACAGATGCGCAGCCCCAGGTTCAGCAATTTGCTCTAAATGAGACTGTAGAGGCTAATTCCAGCCCCCGGCAGCTCTCACCTTAAGCTGCCTGGCTGAGGTCAGCAGTAAGTTACCTGGCAGCGTCCGGGGGCCTGCAGCCGAGGACAGGGCTGGAACTACACTTCCCAGTGTGCCAGGCGGGGCGGGGCGCGGCGGGGAGGGCGCAGGCTCCTTCCCAGAAGCAAAAGCGGAAACAAAAGAGTCTCGCCGGCGTCCCCGCCCGCACACTCGCGCACACTCGCGCTCGGGCGCACACGGAGCAGGGACCGGCGCCCGGAGCGAGCCAGGGAGCGGCTAACCGGGGACCCACCGCGCGGAGCCAGCCTAGCTGCCAGCGAGCCCAACCCGCGACGACCCACGCCCCTGAGCCCCGCAGCCGACCCCTGCCGGCCGGTGTCCCCACCGCCATCCCTGACCCATGGCGCTGAAGAGGATTCAGAAAGTGAGTGCCGGGGCCGGGCCTGGGGCTGCGGGAATTAACCTTACATATTTTTGATTTCCTTCAGGAATTGAGTGATCTACAGCGCGATCCACCTGCTCACTGTTCAGCTGGACCTGTGGGAGATGACTGTAAGCCTTGCTCTATTTCTGGGATTATGCTATAATGACTCCAAAACTCCTTTGTTTGTTTCAGTGTTCCACTGGCAAGCCACTATTATGGGGCCTGTAAGTATGATTCATATCTATGAAATTAACCCCAAATGCTGATGCAAATCTTTTGTAATTTCAGCCTGATAGCGCATATCAAGGTGGAGTCTTCTTTCTCACTGTACATTTTCCGACAGATTATCCTTTTAAACCACCAAAGGTATTTTTATTTTTATGATTGATGTGACTCCCTGTCATATTTTGTTGTTTTGTTTTATGTTTAGATTGCTTTCACAACAAAAATTTACCATCCAAACATAAACAGTAATGGAAGTATTTGTCTCGATATTCTGAGGTCACAATGGTCACCAGCTCTGACTGTATCAAAAGGTAATTTCATTGATCAGGTTTGAAACAGTTGATTGTCTAATGTGATGTTCTCTTTTAAATCTAGTTTTATTGTCCATATGTTCTCTACTTTGTGATCCTAATCCAGATGACCCCTTAGTACCAGATATTGCACAAATCTATAAATCAGACAAAGAAAAGTAAGTGTTTACTTATTTTAGTTTCTGTATGGGTTTTTACTATATCCTTTTTGTGTATCTACAGATACAACAGACATGCAAGAGAATGGACTCAGAAATATGCAATGTAAAAATCAAAAACATTTTCATATATACCAGAGTACTGTAAAATCTAGGTTTTTTTCAACATTAGCAGTAAATTGAGCACTGTTTACTGTTTCATTGTACCATGAAACCATTTGATTTTTACCCATTTTAAATGTGTTTCTGAAGCAAGACAAAACAAACTTCCAAAAATACCCTTAAGACTGTGATGAGAGCATTTATCATTTTGTATGCATTGAGAAAGACATTTATTATGGTTTTTAAGATACTTGGACATCTGCATCTTCAGCTTACAAGATCTACAATGCAGCTGAAAAGCAACCAAATTATTTTTTGCTGAAACTAGATGTTTTTACATGAGAAATACTGTATGTGTTGTCTAAGATGTCAGTTTTATAAATCTGTATTCAGATTTCATTCTTTGTTAGCTCACTTTATAATTTGTATTTTTTTACTGTATAGACTAAATATATTCTATTTACATGTATGTCAACTCATTACTTTTTTCCTGTGAACAGTATTGAAAAACCCCAACGGCTGATAATTAAGTGAATTAACTGTGTCTCCCTTGTCTTAGGATATTCTGTAGATTGATTGCAGATTTCTTAAATCTGAAATGATCTTTACACTGTAATTCTCAGCATACTGATTATGGAGAAACACTTGTTTTGATTTTGTTATACTTGACTTAACTTTATTGCAATGTGAATTAATTGCACTGCTAAGTAGGAAGATGTGTAACTTTTATTTGTTGCTATTCACATTTGAATTTTTTCCTGTATAGGCAATATTATATTGACACCTTTTACAGATCTTACTGTAGCTTTTTCCATATAAATAAAATGCTTTTTCTACTATTTGTCTTGATTACTTAAAAAAATAAAAATATAAGTAAGGATCAAAACTCTAAAATTTTGCATGAAAATTACATCCAAATTGTGAAAATCAGATCTATTTTGTTTGCCATTAGTCACCATTAGTTATATAAATTTTATTGTTTTAGGTTAGTATCTCTTTACTAAATTGTCAGTCTATAAGATAATATATGTTGATCCCTTGCTGTAGAGGAGAATTTAGAGTAATTTGGGGTTTGTCTTGGATTATATCTAAATGGATTATTTGTTAAAAGTACTGAAATGAGTATAAGGCAGTATCACCCATCCAAAAGAAAGGTCTTTATAGACCTGCACAGTCACTAGATTAATTCATTAAAATGCCCCCACCCTGATGTAATTGACATTACATTTCTTAACATTTTAAAATCTAGAATTTCTAAAATGGAATTTAATGCCATCACAATTTGAAAAACTTTTTTTTTTTTTTTACTATAGAAGTTACAAAGGAAGTTCTAAAATTATGCCTCCCTCTGTTTTTATAAGTTGCCATCGAAAAGTGATTTAAATAAGCAGGTTATCTTTATAGATTTTAAAGAAAACTAGAAAGTTTTAATGTTTTAACTTGGGGAAAAATACATCTCTTTAATGTTTAGCATGCTTGTCAACCTTGAGTGAGTGTCATTTTTAAGAACAGTTGTAGCCCTTCTGATTATTGCAGTAGCTGTAGAAGTATGTAAGAATATGTGATGGGTGTAGTCATTAGCAAAGCATTTAAATCACTTGAGTATTTTGTCATGGTTCATTATTATTAAAGCACAAAATAACCTATTGTTAGAAAATATGTGTTTTTATAAATGAATGTAAAATAATTAAATGAATTGTGAAATGGATGTTTAAGAAAATATAGGCTTAAAAAGTAAATCTATAAAATGATGTCTTAAAACAGCCATATCATGAAAAATTCTACTTAGCTATATTATTATAAGCTACATTTGCCCTGAATTTGAACACTCAACATCACTAGATTTAAATATTTAGTATATTTTGATAGTAAAGGGTTTTGTTTCTTGAATATCTTCACTTTAAACAAAAAAAAAAAACAACTTTCATTTGTGTGGCATTTATTTTTGGAAGTGTCTTCTTTTTTTTCTTTATTAAAGTTTTTGAAACTTGCCTAACTTGTTTGCCTTTGCTTACATCTGGAT